CTTTGAGGGCTTAGGCCCACAGCCCCTCCTGCCACTATTCTCATCAACCCACACCTCCTCCCTCACCTCAGGCAGCTGCTGGGCACTGCCCCAGCACTGGTTGTTCTGGGCTACTTCCCCAGGGGCCAGTCCAGGCAAGCTGGGGCAGCTCAAGCCTGTGACTCAGGACCTGAGGCTGGATCCCGCTCACGCCCGCCTCCATGAGATTCAGAGCCCTCGACTTCCCTTCTCTGAGCCTTAAACTGCGCATTAGTAAAATAGGCGCAACGAGAGTACCCATGAGTTGTGGGAATTCAAGGGCTAGAACTGTATTCAGCGCTTGGCATAGAGCCTGGCCCCTGGCAAGGATTCAATCAATGGTAGTCAGTATTTTCAAAAAGTTCCTGGGCCCAGGCCGCCTCCTGATAGAGGCCCCGACTTAGGACACAAACCGCTCCCACGCCGTTCCCCGGCGGCACCCGGATACACCCGCCCTGGAATGCCAGCGTGGGGGCCCCAGGGCTACCCGCCCGAGATGAGAGGGGCAGGGCAGGGCAGGATTAGGAAGGCGCTGAGCCCAGGCTGGTGCGGGGAGGGGCGTGGCCTCACCCTACTAGGGCCGGGGGATGGGGTGGGCTCGAAGGAGAAAGTGAAGGAGGCGGGGGCGCTGGGAGGGCCCGGGAGGAGACCGGGAGGACGAGGTAGGCGGGAGCTGGGCGGGACCGTTAGGCAGCGCCGTGAGTGGACAGGGCTGGAGCGGGGCGGGCTTAATCCCCAGTGTAACCTGGGGGCGGGGCTGCCGGGATAGAGGAGAGACTCCGTAGCGGGGCGGGGCCTCAGCTCCAGCTGGGCCCGGGGGCGAGGCTGGTTGGGGTACGGCCATAGTGGGCGGGGCCTGGCCGGCGGGAGCGCACCGCCTTCCCAAAGGGCTCGGGGGCGGGGCCGGCGGAGGGGGCGTGTCTTCTGGGGGCGGGGCCTGCCGAGTCCGCGGCGTTCCCCGGCTGCAGCCGGGAGGGGGCCGAGGAGTGACTGAGCCCCGGGCTGTGCAGTCCGACGCCGACTGAGGCACGAGCGGGTGACGCTGGGCCTGCAGCGCGGAGCAGAAAGCAGAACCCGCAGGTGAGCAAGGGGGCAGCGGGCCGGGGTAGCCTGCCGGACAACCATAGGCAAAGTTAGTTTTAGCCCCCGCTTCTGCGGTCCGGCTCGGACAACTTTCCTCGGAACTAGTGACAGGTCGGGGCAGCTGGTGGGTGAAAAGGAGCTTTAGCCACCAGTCCTGAACCCCCAGTTCTCACACTCGGCCGTGCACAGCTGCGTGATCCTGGGTCCGTCCCTCTACCTGGCTCTGGACCTCCCGGGTTCCAGCAGGAGGAAGTGAACCAGGTGAATTCCACGCTCCCGTTGCCCTTTCTCACTTAAAACGCCGGAAGGTGAGAGCTGGCAGGTGAGAGCAGGCTGCAGGTCGCCACAGGTGTTCCCATCGCGTTGCCCTCTGCAGTTTCTCTCCCTGCAAAATGGGACTGAGAGAAGCGAATTGCTTTAAAGAGTGCACTGTTTCCTCGGTTGGGGCTCGAACCCACCAACCCTGGGGAAGAGGAGGCCAAAGCAGGGAGGTTCCATTTCCCGCCTCACCTGCTTCCCACCAATTCTAACAGTTCAACTGAGCCGGACCCCCTAAGACTTCAAGTTGGAAACTCAGTGGGGCTTTTCCAGGTGAGCTGGCCTGAGCAGGAGGTTGGAAACTGAGGAGTGACGAGATCTGGGTCGTGTTTTTCAGAGTCCTCCCTGCTGCTGTGTGGACGACACGTGGGCACAGGCAGAAGTGGGCCCTGTGACCAGCTGCACTGGTTTCGTGGAAGGTAAGTCCTGGGCTGAGAGGAGTGGTGGGTTGCCTCACTGGCCTGCCTGCCTTCTCTCTTCCAGGAAGCTCCAGGACTGGCGGGATGGGCTCAGCCTGTATCAAAGTCACCAAATACTTTCTCTTCCTCTTCAACTTGATCTTCTTTGTAAGTATGTCCCATGCCGTCCTGACCACCTCGCTCCCCATTAACTGCTCCCTTCTCCTTCCAGATCCTGGGCGCAGTGATCCTGGGCTTCGGGGTGTGGATCCTGGCCGACAAGAGCAGTTTCATCTCTGTCCTGCGTAAGGACCCCTCAGCTTCCCCAGACCCAGGCCCCACTGATTTTGTACTTCTTCTTCCCCCTAGAAACCTCCTCCAGCTCGCTTAGGATGGGGGCCTATGTCTTCATCGGCGTGGGGGCAGTCACTATGCTCATGGGCTTCCTGGGCTGCATCGGCGCCGTCAACGAGGTCCGCTGCCTGCTGGGGCTGGTGAGTACGGATCCCTCCGCAGCTGCCTGCCCCAGCTGACTTTGTGCCTGCTCTGTGTCCCCAGTACTTTGCTTTCCTGCTCCTGATCCTCATTGCCCAGGTGACGGCCGGGGCCCTCTTCTACTTCAACATGGGCAAGGTAAGCCCCTCTCTCCCTCCCTCTTCACTGGGTCTGACCCTGACCTTTGTCCTCCCCCCTGCAGCTGAAGCAGGAGATGGGCGGCATCGTGACTGAGCTCATTCGAGACTACAACAGCAGTCGCGAGGACAGCCTGCAGGATGCCTGGGACTACGTGCAGGCTCAGGTGAGGTGGGGCGGGGCTGCAGGAGGCTCTCTAGCACAAGCAGTCTGTCCCCTGCCTTGCCCAGGTGAAGTGCTGCGGCTGGGTCAGCTTCTACAACTGGACAGACAACGCTGAGCTCATGAATCGCCCTGAGGTCACCTACCCCTGTTCCTGCGAAGTCAAGGGGGAAGAGGACAACAGCCTTTCTGTGAGGAAGGGCTTCTGCGAGGCCCCCGGCAACAGGACCCAGAGTGGCAACCACCCTGAGGACTGGCCTGTGTACCAGGAGGTGTGCGGGGGGCTGCGGATCGGGGGCGGGGCCGGGGTGATGTGACCGCATTCTGCCCTTGCAGGGCTGCATGGAGAAGGTGCAGGCGTGGCTGCAGGAGAACCTGGGCATCATCCTCGGCGTGGGCGTGGGTGTGGCCATCATCGAGGTCTGAGCCCCCTCCCCCATCCCTTCTCCATCGCCTCCCTCTGACTCTCCGCCTCTCCCCACAGCTCCTGGGGATGGTCCTGTCCATCTGCTTGTGCCGGCACGTCCATTCCGAAGACTACAGCAAGGTCCCCAAGTACTGAGGCAGCTGCTATCCCCATCTCCCTGCCTGGCCCCCAACCTCAGGGCTCCCAGGGGTCTCCCTGGCTCCCTCCTCCAGGCCTGCCTCCCACTTCACTGCGAAGACCCTCTTGCCCATCCTGACTGAAAGTAGGGGGCTTTCTGGGGCCTAGCGATCTCTCCTGGCCTATCCGCTGCCAGCCTTGAGCCCTGGCTGTTCTGTGGTTCCTCTGCTCACCGCCCATCAGGGTTCTCTTAGCAACTCAGAGAAAAATGCTCCCCACAGCGTCCCTGGCGCAGGTGGGCTGGACTTCTACCTGCCCTCAAGGGTGTGTATATTGTATAGGGGCAACTGTATGAAAAATTGGGGAGGAGGGGGCCGGGCGCGGTGGCTCACGCCTGTAATCCCAGCACTTTGGGAGGCCGAGGCGGGTGGATCACGAGGTCAGGAGATCGAGACCATCCTGGCTAACATGGTGAAACCCCGTCTCTACTAAAAATACAAAAAAAATTTAGCCGGGCGCGGTGGCGGGCACCTGTAGTCCCAGCTACTTGGGAGGCTGAGGCAGGAGAATGGTGTGAACCCGGGAGCGGAGGTTGCAGTGAGCTGAGATCGTGCTACTGCACTCCAGCCTGGGGGACAGAAAGAGACTCCGTCTCAAAAAAAAAAAAAAAAAAAAAAAAAATTGGGGAGGGAAGGGCGTTAGATAAGGCACTCTGGGCTGTCAGGAGACTGCCTACTGGGTGGGTCAACTTATTTCCCACTATGACATTTATATCTTTATTTTTCACAATTATATTGAAGGCAGTGGGAGAGGGGAGAGGGTGGGTTTTACCTGATATTAAGGGGTGGCACCCCTTCCCCAGGCCTGATGCAGGTCCATCTAGACAGCTCAGATTAGCCTAGGCCATGCCCTAGGGACACGGCCTAGGGGAGCTGGGCTGGAGGGGGTCTGCCTGGGTAAGGGGATCTGGCTTGGCCCTGAGCTGCTTAGGGACAGGTGAGTCCTTGGGGGCATGGCACAGAGCTGGTCCTGTATTCTCCAGGGTCCGGAGCTGGCCAGGGGCGGGGAGGAGGAGGATGGCTTCTCCTGGGAGAAGGTGGGCTGGCCTTTCTTGGCAAGCGGTCCTCTGGCCCCTGGGGAGTGGGGTGGGTGAGGCTGTGCCTTGTAGGGGGAGAGGGGAGGGGGCTTTGTGTGCACCATTCTGTAAAACACACTCAAGATTCTAAGACTATTAAAGAGGATTTATAACAGTCTAGTCTGGAATGGTAGGGATGCTGCTTCC